ATGTTGGCCAGGATGGTCTCCGTCTCTTGACCGCATGATCCTCCTGCCTTGGCCTCCCAAATTGCTGAGATTACCGGCGTGAGCCACCGCACCCGGCCTTAATTTACATTTTAAGACTTTCACATGCAAATCTCTGGAAAATGGGTGACAGTGGGCTGGGAGTAAAAAGAGGGCAACAGGAATAATCTGGCAGTTTCTATAGATGCTGTGTGTGAGAGAGAAATCAAGGGTGATTCCAGCTGGGTGGAGGATACAAAGATCGGGAGGACAGGAGGAGTGACAAGTTTGCGGGTGGGAATCAGGAATTCAGTTTGAAAATCAGGTTAAGTTTGAGAGATGTGTTTCCCTTGCTCAGGAGCCCACATCAACCGAGAAGCTGAAGAACTGGACCTTGGAGCAGGATCTCTAAGAGCTCAGATCATAAACTAGGTCTCCTGACTCAAGAATGCATATCCAGTGATATCTAGTACATCTCTAGTTCCAAATATGGCTTTTCCCTCTCTGTTGCTCTGCTCTCCTTTTCCTTAGGACTGCTCTGAATGAGAGCCTGACTGAGCTCCAGGTTGCCCACTCACAACCTGCACTGCCTTGCACCACCTTAATAACATGTGCAGCATACAGCAATGCAGCTTGTAAAACAGAAACGATCAGAATCCCTTTGCAAAACAAAGGCTGGATCTCATAGCCTATCCAGTTTGATTGCTTCCTTCCAAGCAACGGAATGACAGGTTTTGCAGGCCTAATTATTTGTCAGGTAATCAATCTAGTCTGCTATCATTGTTTAATCTCTACGCCTCACTAAACGCAAGCCTAATATTTCACCATTCTCTCCTCCGTGCAAAGGAAGCTGCTCCCAGCTTCTAACCCACACTACTGATCTTGCCCTCAATTGACATCAAGCAAAGGAGATATTTAAAGACAAGCTCGAGTATCTTCAATTTTACAGATCTAGAATTGTCACCATAAAGTTAGTGAGCTTAAAGTGTGTTGCCCCAAAAGGATAGAGGAACCTGCTGGCCATGACATGGCTCTCCTTTTGACACTAACATCACCAGACCTGGAGGGTACCTGGGACACCAGAGACAAGGATGGCTTCAAAGCCCAGGAGGGTGAGCTCATGTCCTGGAAGCAACAGCAAAATTGGAAACACAGTAACCACACCGTCCCTGGCAGGGCCGCCCCTGGCTGTACCTGAATTTCCTGTGTGTGGACTGTACCGGATCTACGGAGTCTGTGGCTCTTTCAGCTCCTTCTTCATCATCCGGTGCAGCCTTTGTGCTCTGGAGACCCTCAAATCAGTACGGGGGGCGAGCGCTGTGGCTCACGCCTGTGTTTCTCTTTGTCTTCCTGGTCCATCCGCAGCCCCAACATGATCCCTTAGAGATACCTGAACAGTCCCTCAAACTCATACCCCTGGTGTCTGGGAAAAGGGAACTCACAAGGGGTGAGTACCCCCAAATTAGGAGATACCATGAGTGCTAAGGTCAGTGGATGTTGGCTCCCCACAGGCCAGAAAGCTGGAGAGAAGCCCCTGGCTGCAGGACCCGGGGAGGAGGAACTGCTCCGGGGCTCAGCCCCTCATGCTCAGGACACTCAGAGTGAGGAACTGCCACCCTCCTGCACCATCTCAGGAGAGAAGAAGCCGCCAGCAGTCTCTGGAGAAGCCACCGGGGCTGATGCTGGGAGACTGTGCCCGCCCCCCCGCTCCAGGGCTCCCCACAAAGACAGAACTCTAGCCCGCTCCAGGCCCCAGACTCAGGGGGAAGATTGTTCCCTCCCAGTGGGAGAGGTGAAGATAGGAAAGAGGTCCTATTCTCCAGCCCCCGGGAAGCAGAAAAAGCCTAATGCCATGGGTCTGGCCCCAACATCATCTCCGGGTGCCCCTAACTCAGCCCGTGCCACACACAACCCAGTGCCCTGTGGGTCAGGCCGGGGGCCCTGCCACCTGGCCAATCTCCTCAGTACATTGGCGCAGAGCAACCAAAACAGAGACCACAAGCAGGGGCCCCCGGAAGTGACCTGCCAAATTAGGAAAAAGACACGAACCCTATACCGCTCAGGTAAGTCCCTAAAGAGAGGAAACCGAAGAGATGTCCTCCTCACACAAGTTTCTTCTTCTTTCAGATCAGCTGGAGGAGCTAGAGAAGATATTCCAAGAAGACCACTATCCTGACAGTGATAAACGCCGAGAGATTGCCCAGACGGTGGGGGTGACCCCCCAGCGCATCATGGTAAAGGGGGCCGGCTCACTGGTGGCAGGGTGCTCCAGTTCTTCAAGCACCTTTCCCCCCATAGGTGTGGTTCCAGAATCGCCGGGCCAAGTGGCGAAAAATGGAGAAACTGAATGGGAAAGAAAGCAAGGACAATCCTGCAGCCCCTGGCCCTGCCAGCAGTCAATGCAGGTCAGAATTCTTCCTCTTTCTGTATCATCCCTAAAGCTACAGTCTTCATTCTTCCTGCCTCCAGCTCTGCAGCTGAGATCCTACCTGCTGTGCCCATGGAGCCAAAGCCTGACCCTTTCCCTCAGGAGTCCCCTCTGGATACCTTTCCAGGTGAGTTCCCACCTTCAGAGCTGGGGGAAAATCGTTATAGCACCTCTTTGCCTTCTGTTCCTAGAGCCCCCCATGCTGCTGACTTCTGACCAGACTTTGGCCCCCACCCAACCCAGTGAGGGTGCTCAGAGGGTGGTGACCCCCCCACTCTTCAGCCCCCCACCTGTGCGAAGGGCCGATCTTCCTTTCCCCCTTGGCCCTGTCCACACCCCCCAACTGATGCCACTGCTGATGGATGTTGCTGGCAGTGACAGCAGCCACAAGGACGGCCCCTGTGGGTCCTGGGGGACAAGGTAAGGAACCTACGGGGGTAGGTCACTCTAGTGCACCTCACCAGCTGTTCCTCTGTCCTTGCAGCATCACCCTGCCACCCCCCTGTTCATATTTGGAGGAGCTGGAGCCCCAGGATTACCAACAGAGCAACCAGCCAGGACCCTTCCAGTTCTCCCAGGCTCCACAGCCCCCGCTTTTCCAGTCCCCTCAGCCCAAGTTGCCCTACCTCCCCACTTTCCCCTTCTCCATGCCCAGTTCACTGACGCTTCCACCGCCCGAAGACTCTCTCTTTATGTTTCCCTGTGGCCCCAGCGGGGGCACATCGCAGGGCTATTGCCCAGGTGCCTCCTCAGGACAGATCCTGATGCAACCACCTGCTGGGAATATAGGTGAGTTGAGGCTGGGAGAGAAGGTCCCCTTGTCTGGTAATTCCTACACCCTCCGACCCCACAGGTACAGCCTCCTGGAGTGACCCCTGTTTGCCAGAGCTGCCCTTCCCTGGTCCGTTCTGCCCACAAGCTCTGGGGCATCCCCCAGGAGGGGATGGCTACTTTCCTGATCTATTTCCAACTCCCTGCCCCCAGGCTCTGGGCAGGCAGCCTTCGTCAGCTCTCTCATGGATGCCTGAAGGGGCCAGACCAGGGACTGGGCCCTTACTCAGCAAGGCAAAAGAGGAACCACCAGCTGCTTCCCTGGATCAGCCCTCAGCACTGGAGGAGGCCAGAGGGGATGACAAGAATAGCCATGTCCCCTAGTTGGGGGGTCAAAGAGTGAAAAGAGGCTGCTTGGGTGGGATAGGATTGGGCTCGCTGAGAGGACAGGGGTTGGGGGTTTGGGAAAGAGTGTGGACTCTGTAGACTGAGGGGAGAGTTAGACGTTTCCCCTGTGTAGGCTCGTCTTGTTGATATGAGAAGGAAGAAAGAGGGCTGGCGCTTCCCTTTTCTTCACACTCTGTGTGGGGGTCCTGAAGGAAGCAGGTGGCCTGTGTTACTTCTGAATGTTGTATCAGGTGTTTTTGTTTGTTTCCTATCCTTGCTTGACAAATGAGCTGGAGTGTCCACCGTAAGCAGTAAACTAGTCCGTCCTGCGGTTTTCTCTGTGGTTATGTGTCTCCATTATGTGTCTCC